TATGTTCCACACATGTTTGTTCAATAAGCATGGACTGCAACCACCTACATGAATATTCATAGCTCCTCCTGTAGCCTGTTGAATATGTATGTTTAGCCAACCTCTTCAGCATAAAGCTCCTGCCCAAACCCCTCCTGCTCCTAAATGTCTGTCTCTGGTGTTAACCAGAGGCTGCTCTTCCCAGGCTGCTGGATGGCTACCTTGCAGGCTGTCACCCTTAACAAGAAATAAAGTGTCCTTTGCAAATGCATCCCTTGTGTAATTTGTAGGTCACCGCGCCATGGGAACACGCTACCATGGGAAGGGAGCTGTGAGACGCGCAGGGAGGCTCCAGACAGGCTGGCCTGGGACACCAGCCGCTGCCCTTCCATAACATGGGGACAAGAGAGGGCAAAAGTTCAGCCCAACACGGAGGATCTTCGGGCAGGAGATGGGGAAGAAGGAGAAGCAGGAAGGAAAGAGCTCAGTGTGGGGGCGCGCATGGCATCCCGGTGGGACATCTGAGGCCCACACCCACCTGCTGTCCCTCCCTCCCACGGTGGCCACCGAGGGTGAAGGCCTGGGGGGAGGCAGACGCCTGGCCCTTTACTCTCCCTCCCTGTCCCCATGGCCGCTGGGTGGGGGCCGTCTCTGGGATGATCCCCGAGGGCAGGATCCGGGAGTCCCTGCAGAGGCATCAGCCTGTCTGTCTTGATGGTGGAGTGGCGGCTCCAGCTGGGCGGGACCACCAGGGGAGGGGCTTGTGCTCTGCTGGCTCAGCCTGGTGTGGACCCACCTCCCGGGCGCTGGCTGCAATGACTTTCTCTTTCCCTTTGCAATTGCCTTGGGTCCTGCCGCACAGAGCGGCCTGTCTTTATCAGAGGTCCCTCTGCCAGGGGGAGGGCCCCAGAGAAAACCAGAAAGAGGGTGAGAGACTGAGGAAGATAAAGCGTCCCAGGGCCTCCTACACCAGCGCCTGAGCAGGAAGGGGGAGGGGCCATGACTACGAGGCCCTGGGAGGTCACTTTTTTTTTTTTTTTTTTTGAGAGGAAGCCTCGCTCTCTCACCCAGGCTGGAGTGCAGTGGCAGGAACTTGGCTCACTGCAACCTCCGCTTCCCAGGTTCAAGTGATTCTCCTGCCTCAGCCTCCAGAGTAGCTGGGATTACAGGCGCACGTCACCACACCTGGCTAATTTTTGTATTTTTAGTAGAGACGGGGTTTCTCCATGTTGGTCAGGCTGGTCTCGAACTCCTGACCTCGTGATCCGCCCGCCTCGGCCTCCCAAAGTGCTGGGATTACAGGCGTGAGCCACCGTGCCCGGCCGGGAGGTCACTTTAAGGAGGGCTGTCCAACTGCAAGGAGCCGCAAGCAGGAAGTGAAACCACAGCACTTCAAAAAAAGAGGGAGACTGGGACAAGCGTATCTAAGAGGCTGAACATGAATCCACAGATCAGGTACCGCTGCCCACTATGTCCGCAGGGCCCCTTGCATGGGCCGGTTTCTCTCTTGTGCCTTCAGAAATCCGATGGAGCGGATGTATCGAGACACATTCTACGACAACTTTGAAAACGAACCCATCCTCTATGGTCGGAGCTACACTTGGCTGTGCTATGAAGTGAAAATAAAGAGGGGCCGCTCAAATCTCCTTTGGGACACAGGGGTCTTTCGAGGCCCGGTACTACCCAAACGTCAGTCGAATCACAGGCAGGAGGTAAGCAGCTGGGAATGCAGAAAACACATAAGCAGAGCTTCCCCTGCCCCTGCTCCTCTCCCAGGTGTATTTCCGGTTTGAGAACCACGCAGAAATGTGCTTCTTATCTTGGTTCTGTGGCAACCGACTGCCTGCTAACAGGCGCTTCCAGATCACCTGGTTTGTATCATGGAACCCCTGCCTGCCCTGTGTGGTGAAGGTGACCAAATTCTTGGCTGAGCACCCCAATGTCACCCTGACCATCTCTGCCGCCCGCCTCTACTACTACCGGGATAGAGATTGGCGGTGGGTGCTCCTCAGGCTGCATAAGGCAGGGGCCCGTGTGAAGATCATGGACTATGAAGGTGAGAGGTGCAGGGGTCAGGGGAGCATGACGGGGAGGAACAGCCTCAGAGATGGATGGATCTGCAATGCCATGGCTGGGGGTGTTCCAGGGCAGCCTGCAGGGGTGGGGCTGGCACTGATTGCAACTGACAGCCAGGAGACCAGGCCTGGGAGGGCAGGCCCAGGGTCAGGGGAGAGCCTGAGTGCTTCCCACCTCTTCATCTCAGACTTTGCATACTGCTGGGAAAACTTTGTGTGCAATGAAGGTCAGCCATTCATGCCTTGGTACAAATTCGATGACAATTATGCATCCCTGCACCGCACGCTAAAGGAGATTCTCAGGTGAGGGTCTCCCTCTGGCCTCATCGTCTCTCTCTGCACTGGGGTTTCTCTCTTGTGCCCTCAGAAACCCGATGGAGGCAATGTACCCACACATATTCTACTTCCACTTTAAAAACCTACTGAAAGCCTGTGGTCGGAACGAAAGCTGGCTGTGCTTCACCATGGAAGTTACAAAGCACCACTCAGCTGTCTTCCGGAAGAGGGGCGTCTTCCGAAACCAGGTAGCACCAAAGTCCTATTTACACCCTAAATACTCCCCCTGCCCTCCTCCTCCTCCTTCCCCAGGTGGATCCTGAGACCCATTGTCATGCAGAAAGGTGCTTCCTCTCTTGGTTCTGTGACGACATACTGTCTCCTAACACAAACTACGAGGTCACCTGGTACACATCTTGGAGCCCTTGCCCAGAGTGTGCAGGGGAGGTGGCCGAGTTCCTGGCCAGGCACAGCAACGTGAATCTCACCATCTTCACCGCCCGCCTCTGCTACTTCTGGGATACAGATTACCAGGAGGGGCTCTGCAGCCTGAGTCAGGAAGGGGCCTCCGTGAAGATCATGGGCTACAAAGGTGAGACGTGGGGGGCTGAGGAGAGTGGGTGCCCCTCACTGCTTTCTCCTTGTTTTTTTCTCAGATTTTGTATCTTGTTGGAAAAACTTTGTGTACAGTGATGATGAGCCATTCAAGCCTTGGAAGGGACTACAAACCAACTTTCGACTTCTGAAAAGAAGGCTACGGGAGATTCTCCAGTGAGGGGTCTCCCTGGGCCTCATGGTCTGTCTCTTCTAGCCTCCTGCTCATGCTGCACGGGCCTCCCCTCCATCCTGCACCAGCTGTGCTTTTGCCTGGTCATCCTGAGCCCCTCCTGGCCTCAGGGCCATTCCATAGTGCCCCCCTGCCTCACCACCTCCTCCCCGCTCTCCCAGGCTCTTCTTGTAGAGGCTCTCCATCCACCTCCCCAGTCCTGTTCCCCCAGCCTGGGTGCCCCTAACTTGACTCTTCCCATCTCCCCAGCATAACCAAATCTTTTTTTTTTTTTTTTTTTTTTGAGACGGAGTTTCACTCTGTCGCCCAGACTAGAGTGCAATGGCTGGATCTCAGCTCACTGCAAACTCTGCTTACTGGGTTCAAGTGATTCTCCTGTCTCAGCTTCTGAGTAGCTGGGATTACAGATGCCTGCCACCACGCCCAGCTAATTTTTTTTTTTTTTTTTTTTTTTTTTTGTATTTTTAGTAGTGACTGGGTTTCACCATGTTGGCCAGGCTGGTCTTGAACTCCTGACCTCAGGTGATCTGCCCATCTCTGTCTCCCAAAGTGCTGGGATTACGGGCGTGAGCCACCCGGCTCGGCCGCACAACCAAATCTTATTAAACTCAATCTAGTCTGGCCCTGGTGACTCACGCCTTTCGGAGGCAGAGGTGGGAGAATCGCTTGAGCCCAGAAGTTTGAGACCAGCCTGGGCCACACGACAAAGCCCCATTTCTACAAAAAAAAATACCAAAAAAAAGCCAGATGTGGTGGCATGCACCTGTAGTTTAAGCTACTTGGGAGGATGAAGTGGGAGGACTGCTTGAGCCGGGGAGGTGGAGGCTGGAGTAAACTGAGATCGCGCCACAGAACTCCAGTTTGAGCAACAGATCAAGACCCTGCCTGAAAATAAATCAATAAATACACTCAACCTAAATGGATATGAATATATGTAAGTTGAAAACCAGTTTTGAGAAACATCCTTTGTAAGTTTCATCC